ACAACAGACACTGGGGCCTACTTGAGGAGGAGAGTGGGAGGAGGGAGAAGATCAGAAAAAATAACTATTGGGTACTACACTTAGTACCTGGGTGACGAAATAAGTTATATACCAAACCCCTGCGACATGAGCTTACCTGCACTTGTACCCCTGAACCTAAAATAAAAGTTAAGGGAAAAAAAAATATTTGCAAAGAAAAGGGCCTTGAATTTGCTTCTGATACATACGCGATATAACCTGAGGAAGATCCTCTCAGCAATAAGACTATACATGATGGGGCAAGTGTCAACTGCATACATTTGTCAGGACCAAATTTGTAGCTCATAATTTTTATGCAACTGTTTTTACCTTGGCGAGAATCAATGCTACAAATACTATTCCAAGTCTTAGTATATGGAACCAAACTCAAAACAGATGTCCAGCTAAATGCATTAAAGATCACAAGAAAGGAATTGACAAAGCTGAACACCATAGTTCTTCATTGCTAAGCATCTGAGGAGCGTCTGGTAGCTCCCCTGGGTCAGTCTTTCTATTATGATTTCTAGAACTTTATTTTTTCATTTTTTAAAAAATTCCAGGTGTTGAGAACTCACCTTTTCTAGTAGTTTTCCCTGGGAACACTTGGGGATCTACAAACATCTGAAATTGGAGGATGCTAATGGGCAAGAATCAAGAGAAAGGTAATTCAGAGACGACAACGAAGTGGGAAAGAAATTACAGGGTCAAAGCGAAAGAAAACCAAGCTGCTTGGGTAGGAAGGTGCAATGCAAGCCAATTGTTTACTGTATCTTGTCCGCTCCCAGAGCTGCGCCCGAGCTCTCGCGTTAACTAGGCAACATCGTTGCCACGGTAACTGGGAGGCGCGGGAGGGCGACAGCTCCCTGGACTCCCGGTAACCCTTACGTGCCCGGGGCTGGTCCGTGGGGCGGGGTGAGAGATGCCGGAATCTCGCGAGAGCTCCCGGGGGCCGTTGGGTAGCGTCTTCGCTGTTGCCCTTAGGGACGGCTGTGGGCCTGCTGGGGGTGGGGGCCCGAAGCGCCAGAGATGGCTGCTCAGCGAGGGATGCCCAGCTCCGCCGTGAGGGTCCTGGAAGAGGCGTTGGGCATGGGTTTGACGGCAGCCGGGGACGCGAGGGACACGGCGGACGCGGTGGCGGCTGAGGGCGCCTACTACCTGGAACGTATCCTTCCCGTGGAGGCGCGGCCCGCTGCGTTTTTGAGATTAAAACTTGACAAGATATTCAGAGGTCACCATAACTGAAGCATCTGAAGATGACTATGAATATGAAGAGGTAACATGTTAATTTTAGGTGTTTATTCTGTATCTTCCTATCCTTCTCTTTCTCTGTGATCTAGATACCAGATGACAATTTTAGCATCCCAGAAGGTGAAGAAGATCTGGCAAAAGCAATTCAGATGGCCCAAGAACAGGCTACAGATACTGAAATTTTGGTGAGAATTTGAACACTAGTGTAGTCTATAGTTCAGAATAAATAAATGCACGTTTAAATTTCAGGAACGGAAAACAGTTCTTCCTTCAAAGCATGCAGTACCTGAAGTAATAGAAGACTTTCTCTGCAATTTCTTGATCAAAATGGGAATGACCAGAACTCTTGATTGCTTTCAGTCTGAATGGTAAACAATTATGTAGATAAATAGTTCTCTTAGATATAAACCCTTTTGTTTGATTTTATCCTAGGTATGAGTTAATACAGAAAGGAGTGACTGAACTTAGAACTGTTGGGAATGTTCCAGATGTCTACACCCAGATTATGCTTTTGGAAAATGAGAACAAAAATTTAAAGAAAGATTTGAAGCACTACAAACAAGCAGCTGAGTATGTTATTTTTTAAATGACATTTTCTTCTTAGTGATTTATAAAGTTACTATTTTTTTTTCAGCAAAGCTAGAGAAGATTTGCTGAAAATTCAGAAAGAACGTGATTTTCATCGAATGCATCATAAGCGAATAGTCCAGGAAAAAAACAAATTAATTAATGACCTCAAAGGGTAAGCTTATACTTGTTGGCATATTTATTAAACCTTAAGATGCTATTGACTTTATTTTTTATAGGTTGAAGTTACATTATGCATCTTATGAACCGACTATAAGGGTGTTACATGAGAAACACCACACTTTACTGAAGGAGAAAATGCTGACCTCCTTGGAAAGAGACAAAGTAGTTGGGCAGGTAAAGATATAGTCAAAGCTAACTTAAAATGAATAATTTCATTTCTTTGAATTTTACTTTTTAGATTTCTGGACTTCAAGAAACATTGAAGAAACTGCAAAGAGGACATAGTTACCATGGTCCTCAAATTAAAGGTAAATGTAAAATGTGATGAAGCTCTCATTTAAAATATTAAGAATAAATTATATTATCTTGTAGTTGATCATAGTCGTGAAAAAGAAAATGCACCAGAAGGTCCTACTCAGAAAGGTCTTCGTGAAGCCAGGGAACAAAACAAATGTAAAACAAAGATGAAAGGCAATACAAAGGTATGATATTTGTTTTTGTTTGCATTAAGTCAATAAATAAGCTTGTTCCTTTGTTGGCTTTGAGGCCTCCTTCAACAGAAATCAAGAGAAAGCTTATGAGCTCAGTGCGAGAACAGCCCTCTGTCTAACTCCATGCCTCCATCAGCAGCAGTGGACAGGGAACTCTCAAACTTGGAATAAGACCGTACCTCTGCAGGACACTATTGGCAGGAGACAAGAGAACAACAGTGCACACCAGCACATCGACTAAGACTGCCCATCTTCAGGACATTTGTCAGCAGGAGCCAAATGGGAAATTCTGAGCAACAGGTGTTCCTGGCTTGTTCTCCTCCAATCCTCCCTTTCGTCAACACCCATACCCTTTATCTGTGTTCTTTACAGTCTTCATAAAAGGAGTCCAGGACTTCCAGTTAATCATTTATCCCAGAACTCTAATCCTCCGTAAGGATCCTTTTTTTTTGACCCAATATTTCCCTCTTCTGACTCCCCAAACCCTTTCTTTGTACTCTATTGAATTCAAGGTCAGTCAACAAAAAAGTCCTTTATATTTTAATATTTTACTATGAGTGTTCCCTTCACCTTCTGTGCTAATGAAAATCTAGATTTTCCTTCATGATAGTTTCCCCTGCATCCATTGAGGTTCTGGTAAATGTTTTAACAATCAACTCTTTGGAAGAAGAAAACAAAAGCCTTGATTTGTATAGTGTTTTCCAGTTTCTGTGCTGTTAAACACTCACACCATAGCCATTTAAGCTATCTTCTCACTTCACTGAATAAGGAGCCTGGGACTTGATGTCCACACTCAGCTCTCCTAAGCCAGTATGAGAGAGCAACAACACATCACATCTTACAGTACCTTTAAGGGTAACTGTTCTCTCTACTCCACTCAAATGTAGCATAGGTCCTGAAAGTCAGATAAGTGTCCCCTTTGCTTCTCATTGCTGCTTTCAGTTTGTTCTCCCTCCTTCATGAACATACCCTTCCGTGAATCTCATGTCATCAGATTTGCCCACTCATTGTACCTTTTTGTTATGGGCACCTCTTCTCACCTCATCTTTTTGTCAATTAAAAAAATTAATCCCCGTGATATTGTCACTTTCTTAAAAGTGATTCCTCCATAATGCTTCATGATTGAAATGTTGATATGGATGATCCTTCTAACTCTCTGAAGTTTCAGTTCCTTGACAGCCTCTCCTCCAGTGATCCACTTAACTCACTTTCATAGTCATTTCCTAGGCCTTGTTATTGCAAGTAACTGCTATAATTTTTCATTGCCTCTATTGTTTGCTCCCTACCCCCCGAATCTCTGCATACTGAGGTGTTTCAAGGCTCAGTTCTTGACCCTCTGTTGGTTGTCTTCACTCCCTAGGTGATCTCATCCAGTCTTATGGCTTTAAATTCTGCCTATATATTAATTATCCCTTAATTTACATCTTCAACTGAGATCTCTTCTCTGAACTCTAGTTTCATATATCCAACTGCTTACTGAACACCTCCAGTTAAATGTCATTTCTTCATTTCAATTATCTCCCCTTCCATGTTCTCCTTCTTAATTAATGGAAACTCCACACTTTAGTTACTTAGCCAAAAAACTCTAGAGTCATCCCTGAGACGTCTCTCTCTCTCACATCTCACATCTGATAAGAAAAAGAAATTATTTTGGCTCTATCTTTGAAAAAATATCTACATTTTCATTTTTTCTTACCACTAGCACTTTTGCTCTCTGTTTTTTTTTTTTTGCCACCGTCTGTAGTTTGTATTATTGCAAAAGCCTCCTAACTGATCTCTGCTTTTGTCTTTACTTTTCTTCAGTCTCTTTTGAACACAGCAGCCACAGTCATCTTCTTAAAACATAAGTCTGTCCATGACATTTCTCTGCTGAAAATTTTCCAGTAACCTCCCATCTTACTGAGTTACAGGTAAGGTCATTATAACCTCTGAGGCCCTACATTACCTAGATCCCTTTTACCTCTCTGACATTATCTCCTGCTACCCTCCCATCTTTTGCTCAATTGCAGGCACACTAGCCTCCTACAAATTCTACTTATTTATAGAACACTGTAGGTATGCCCCACCTTGAGGCTCTTGCACTTGAGTTTTTATCTTCTGTCTGTGTTATTTTCCTTCAGATAATTCAGATGGCTCATCTCTCACTTTATTTAAAGCTTTACTCAAATGTTCCCTTTTCAGAGAGACTTTTCATAGCCATCCAATCTAAATTTTAATGCTGCCTCTAATTCACTGGCACTTCTTTGGCCTCTATCCTACTTTAATTTTTCTTTTTGCCTATCTTACATATCTCTCATATGCTATGTTGTACTTATTAACTCATTGTATCACTTCCCACTAGAATGTAAGTCCCATGAAAGCAGGAATATTTATTAATTGTATTCACTGCTATATTCTCAGTGCCAGAAAAATGCCTGGCAAATAGTAATTATCCCATAAATATGTAAATTTGAAGGAATGCATAAATTAAAAAATGTGTTTTGTTAGTTGCTATTGTATAGATATGCATTGATTACTACAAGTTGATCAGAAATAGAGTGTTTCTGCTAAACCCCCTGTTTCTATAATTTGTCTATAGGCTTTTTGGGAATTTTCTTTGTAAGTAGTATCATCTGTGAAAAATAATAGTTGTGACTTTCATTTTTCAATTCTAAAAATTTTTATTTGTATTTCTTATATTTGTGCTTTGTCTAGGTCCTCCAGAAAGTTAAATAGAAGTGGTTAAATAGTGGTGGTTATACTATTTGTGATTTTAAAGGTGATGCATCTGATGTTTCAACACAAGGAATGATATTTATTGTCTTTGGTGGTTATTCTTTATCAAGTTGAAAAAATTTGTTTTCCTTTGATATTTAAAGTTTGTGTTTTACCATGAGTATATTAATTTTTTTGACCATAAGTGATTGGTAATTTTATCATGTTTAAGTTTTAAGATTTTATTTTATCATGAATAAGTATTGTATTTTCTGCTTCTGAGACTGTTTTCTCCATTAATATTTTAATGTGGTAAATGTTGCCATGGATTTTAAAATGTAAACATTCTCTTTCATTCCTGGAATAAAACTAATGTATTCATCATGTGTTATTTGAGTTACATAACACTGGACCTAGTTAATCATTTTTTCATAGGATGCTTACTTCTAGTTTATGAATAAAATTGATCTTTAATTTTCCTGTTCAGTCACTGTCTTTTTATAATTTTAGTATCATTGAATAAGTTGTGGAATAGTTCCTTTCTTCTATTCTTTGAAAGATTTTTATACCCTGGAAGACCTATTCCTTAAATGTATGGTAGAAGTCTTCTGTAAAACTAATTGGAACTGTTATATATTTATAGGAAGATTTTATACTGTGGATTCAGATTTCTTTGTAATGTAATAGAAGTTATTTCTTCCTTAATCAATTTTTATAAATTCTGAAGTAATATGCTTACATGAATATGACCATTTCATCTGAGTTTTAAATTTACTGGCTTAAAATATTTATCATATTTTTTATTATCTTTTAAATCTCAAATGGATCCATAATTATATTCTCTTTAATTTGTGAATTCTATTTCTTGCCCTCCCTTCCAACAGTTTTCCCCTCCCTTCCCATCTCACATCATTCTTCCTGTAAATATATAAATTTTGTTGGTACTTTTAAAGATCCAAGCTTTGGATTTTATAATCATTATGTTTAGCTTTTTTCTTGTATAACTTTGTAGTTTCATTGTTATGATCTTCTTCTGCCTATAGTCTTTGAGTTTATGCTTTGTTTCTTTTTCCAGCTTCTTAAGTTGATACATAACTCATTAATGGTTGGCTTTTCTACTATTTTAAGTACTTAATACTATTAATTTTCCCCAAATACTGTTTCAACTGCATCCCACAGATGTTTATATGTAGCATTTTAATTTTTGTTTAGTTTTAAGTATTTTAAGGTTTCCATTATGGTTTGTTCTTTGTCCTGTGGCTTATGTAGAGGACATTTTCAAATTTACATATGCATGGGTTTTGGGTTATTTTTTTATTTGGGTTATTATGTATTTGTAGTTGAAATAAATCATGGTCAGAATGCATGGTTTGTATGAAACCAATTCTTGAAATTTCTTGGGAGTTGCTATGGCAGAGATTTCTAGTTTTCTACCAAAAAATGTTTTCTTTATTCCTGTAGTTTTCATGATATAGCTGGGCATATAGTTAGGTACCTGTATTTTTCAGTATCCTGTACACCTAGATGTTACCATGAAACTAAATGTTGCCAGTGGAATTTGCACTTAATAGTTGTGTGTTTGTGGAATTACCTTTCAGAAATATTTACTCCCTCCCATCATTTTAAAGAAAGGATTCTACTTCCCTGATTTTTTTAGTCTTTGTTTTTTTCTTTTTTTTGAGACAGGGTGTCACTCTGTCACCCAGGCTAGAGCTCAGTGGCATGATCGCGGCTCACAGTAGCCTCGACCTCCCAGGGCTCAGCTGATCCTCCCACCTCAGCCTTCCAAGTAGCTGGGACTACAGGCCTGCACCACCACACCTGGCTAATTTTTATATTTTTTTGTCAAGATAGAGTTTTGTCATGTTGCTCAGGCTGGTCACAAACTCCTGGACTCAAGAGATCTGTCTGTCTTGGCCTCCCAAAGTGCTGAGATTACAGGTGTGAGCCACTGCACCCAGCTGTTTCCTGATTATTGATGTAGAGCTTGGCCTTGGCCATGTAACTTATTTTGGTCAATGATAATTTGAGAAACCTGACTCTACAGAAGCTTGATATATGCTTGCACATTTAGGTTTGCTCTGTCTGCCATGGGCATGAAAAGAATGCGGCCATTTCCCTTGATAATATATGTTCTTCAGAAACATTAGATAATGTCATAATGCATTATTACTTGGATATTTCACAATGTATTTTATGTTCCCATGTCTACTCATTTTGTTTATTTCCGTTGTTTTGCTGTTTCAAATAATTCTATGAGGCAATTCTTATACATTAAATTCTGTTCATATCTTATTGTTTCTTTGGTATAAAACTCAAGAACTGGTGATCTTGGATTAAAGGATATAAACAAGTGTTTGTTCTATTCTTCATTTTTACAGTGAAA